CATGCTAACAATTTAAATCTAAATTTTTCTTGGAATGATATTAAATAACACATAAAAACACTATGAAAAGAGAGAAACTGAGAGGAAAGAGAAAGTTTTATATTTTATGACCTCAGAGGCACTTTCTTTCTGTTTTTTGAACAAGGAAGCTCCGCACTTTTCTCTGAGCTCCACAAATTATGCAGCCAGCCTTGCAGCAGGCAACACATCAAAGCCTCTTTCCTGGGGGTCTAGTGAGGGATGTAAAACACAAATATGTTAATAATATACAATATAATGTCACTAACAGTAAGTGCTGTGCTAAACAAAAGCCAGGATGGCTACAGCAAGCCGGAGGGGAGCTGAGAATTAGATGTAAATTCTGAGGGATGGGAAGGGCCCTAGATTTTAGGGCGTTGTGCAGAAGAGTAACCAGATCTGCTCTACGTTTCAGGAAAGGAAAAAAAAATTCCCTCTGGCTGCGGTTCCGAGAATAGCCTGGAAGGAGGCAGGGGTCCCGGCTGGAGAAGCGTGGCTCCGGGGTGGGGCGTGCAGGGCTAGCCCGGGCGGGGGACGCTGCCCAACAAGCAGGTTTGCGGAGACTCACACCTTAGATTCTGAGTTTTTAAGCTTGTTTCCTCAGAGCAGGGAACTCACGAACGTTTCGTGAGCACCTACGGTATGCAGGGTACGGTGCGGAGCCCTAGCGTCACTGACGACCGGGACAGCCGAGCAGCTGCAGGATCCGTCGTGTTCCCCAGCAATTTTAATATTTAAAAATTCGTTACTGTTGCTGTTACTTGTTTTCTATGTATTGGATGTCTTCGTGAAGAACCCTCAAAAGTGCAACGAACTCCTCCCTGCCAGAGGGCGGCCGCGCGCTCTGAGTACAGCTTCCCGCGGAGCCGGCCAGGTCCTCCAGGGCACCGAGAAAGCCGGCCAGAACGGCGGCGCCCTATCCCGGCCGCAGCGATGTCTGACGGCGCCCCGGAACTGACGGTCTGGTACGCAGGGGCGCTCGGCGGCAACGGCGGCTTTAAACGTCATCGCGGGCGCGACGCCTGAGGGACAGTCTGGGGTTTGGCTGTCCGGACGGTGCAGCGGCGAGGCCGGCCGCGAAGATGCCAGTGGCGGTGATGGCGGAAAGCGCCTTTAGTTTCAAAAAGTTGCTGGATCAGTGCGAGAACCAGGAGCTCGAGGTAACCCTTTGCGTCGCGCTGGGAGAAACTGCGCAGCTGTGGTGATTTTCTGTCTCTTATTCAGGACGCTTGATGTAATGGGCAGAATCAGAATGCTTCAGGAATCTGTCGAATTTGTTTCTTATAATAGTAAGATCATTTAAATGGGAATTTGAGAACTGGTTTTGTTTTGTTTTCATTTTTGGCCTTCTAGGCCCCTGGAGGAATTGCTACACCCCCAGTGTATGGTCAGCTTCTAGCTTTATATTTGCTCCATAATGACATGTAAGTATGTTTAACCTAAAGCTAAGAGCAACTGATTATTCTTCTTTGTGGTGGCGTAAATTAGGAATAATGCAAGATATCTTTGGAAAAGAATACCACCTGCTATAAAATCTGTAAGTATCCTTTAAACCTATTTTACTGCTTTAATACCCTCTAAGGCAATAATATTTATTGCAGGCAAATTCTGAACTTGGGGGAATTTGGTCAGTAGGACAAAGAATCTGGCAGAGAGATTTCCCTGGGATCTATACAACCATCAACGCTCACCAGTGGTCTGAGACGGTCCAGCCAATTATGGAAGCACTTAGAGGTAGTGTTTCTTTGTGGTTAAAAATGAAATTACACTCTCTGCCAACCCACCACTCCCACAATAGATGCAACAAGGAGACGCGCCTTTGCCCTGGTCTCTCAAGCGTATACTTCAATCATCGCCGATGATTTTGCAGCCTTTGTTGGACTTCCTGTAGAAGAGGCTGTGAAAGGTAATTTTGGCTTACTTTTTACTTATAAGGAATCCGGATCTTTATGTGTAATATACTTTTTTAGGCATATTAGAACAAGGATGGCAAGCTGATTCCACCACAAGAATGGTTCTGCCCAGAAAGCCAGGTAGGTGGAGCTTTCACCCATTTACGCAGCACAATTGAGCTGTACATTTTTTTTTTGAATTTAGTTGCAGGGGCCCTGGATGTTTCCTTTAACAAGTTTATTCCCTTATCAGGTATGTATTTTCATATGCACATTTTTTAATGTACATGAAGTGTGTTTGTTTCTTTAACATACAGAGCCTGCTCCAGTTCCCCCAATACCCAATGAACAGCAGTTAGCCAGACTGACGGATTATGTGGCTTTCCTTGAAAACTGATTTATCACTCTGAGTTCAAGATTCATCTTCAGAATCCTGTATACTGACAAACGTAGAAATGTAAAGTTTGTATTTTCAATTTATTGGATGGCTTAAGCACCTCAGCATTCCTTACTATGTGATAAAATACATATAGAATATAAGATATACTATATACATTTTGTCCATAAACGTTATGCTGAATAGTTGTTGAAACAGTTCTCATTTTGTAGTATTTAATAATCTGGATGGAGCCTGTCAGTATTACAGTTAGTTTTCTAGTGACTCATAAAATAAGATTTCCTGTTTCATGTAGAATAGTGTTTGTCAACTGTCTTTTCTCTGTCCCAGCACATGCCGTACTCTTATATGTACCATTGGTTGATAATTATAATGATTCATTTGGACTTGAAGAAAGATTGTCCCCAGGCACAGTATCTGAATCACTGGGGATTATGATTCACCCTCTTTGGAGAACATGCTCTCTTTTCACCCCCCACCTCCTGAGAGCCACTAATGTAAGATACAGAAACATAGCTGAGGAACAAATAGACCATTTCCATACTAAACCAGTTTGTTAACTTTAGATTTTTTCCAATAGTGTGAGTATATCCATTGCTGGCAGTGGAGGGCTTGCCATGAAAATGCAACTTATTTAAGACATTTATGAGACATATTAACTTGTGCTGTCGCCTTTTAGAAGGAGAAACTTAAGTGTGGAATGCATTATATGGGCAAAGAAGCTATGAAGATACATGATACACTTTGTACAACTATCCTGCAGCCCATTGGTTGCTTATATTTATCGCTTGGCTCAAGTTCTGCCCTTTGGAGAAATACTGAGCAAGTCTTTCATTCTCTGTGTGACAGCCCTCTGAATATTTGAAGTTGTTTGTTGTAACTTAAGGTTATAACAGCCCTTAGTTCATTTACTCTGCATTTGTTCAATAAATATTTAACTGAATTCTTCAATTATTTCATCTAAGATAGTTTCTGGAAATTTCACTCTCGATCTTTCTGTGGACACAATCTATTTTGTCATTGTGTCTATATGAATCTCTTAAGTAGAAATGAGTTGTATGGTGAATCTGTGTAGTGATAATTATATAATTTATTTATTTTGAATGCATTTTAGTGGCTATTTCAGTTTTTCTTAACATATATGGGAATACTTTTTGAATTGCAATTTTATTTAACCCGGATAGGTAAGTCATATTAAAATTCCTTGTTTTACAGTTGAGGAAATGGGAATTCAAGAAGTCAGAGGATCAGGAGAGTGATCAAGAGAATGACAGTGCCAGTTTTTTTAACTTCCAGGTATTAAGTACAAATTGTATCCATGGTTATTTTTTAAAAGCAGATTAGAGTCAATCCAAATATTCATTAATAGGGGATTGTTTGAATAAACAGCAGTGTAGACTACGCAGGTGTAAAAGGAGTGAAGATCTCTATACTAAACTGGAATGATCTCCAGAGTGAGAACATAGAAAGCACATGTAGTTTATATGGTTATTTTGAGGGTAACAAAAGGAGAATGATTACAATTATATATATGTACATATTTCCTTATATTTCAAAACTAAGCAATTGGGGGATATATACAAAATGAATATAATAGTTCCCTAAAGAGGAAGGAGAGGACAGTGAACTACTACATAGAGAAAAAATAATCTCAAGTGATCAAACACAATATTTCAATTTTACATTGTCAGTGGGATATACACTAAGGACAGAAAAAAATCTTAGACTAATGAATGTGGTTTTTCATGATTAATTTCACAAAATCTTGATATCTTTTTTATTATTAAAAGTATAGATTAAATTAATAATCATGTAACATTAGACCCCAGTAATCTTAAATTTGACATGGAAACCTCATTATATGCTTTATTTTTCTTTGTAAACAGTAAATATTTCCCACTCCTGTCTACATGAAAAGGTCTAGAGTAATTACAGTTCAGTAACAATGAGCACCACTAGTACCCAGATGGTGTTCTTTCATTTTCATTTGCAATTAAAAGGAATCAGAACTTATTTGCAAAACAGCTAATAGTTCCAGGGCAGTAAGTGTACAAGTTCATATCTGGTACAAGATGTCCAGGATTCAAGGAGGCTCTTAAAGACTTGGGATTCTGTCAAAGGGTTATACAAGCCAACTTGAAGGGATTTCTACAGGCCATGTAAAAATGAGACAGTTTGAGCATGAAATATTTGTATATGTGTCTGTTTTTAACTCTTAATAACCTCATCACTGTACAAGAAAGGCAGGGTAAGTGCTTGATTTCACTTCCCTTTATTATCAGTTCTCAGGACAAATTGATATGCTGCCAATCTCTAAAGCAACAAAATCGAACCTGTAGGGTAGTCAAAAAGCTCATGCTGGAAAATTCCACCGAATAAAGATAAAAGTTAGAAAAACGGTACTTGCAGCCCTTAATGAAACAAAGAAGGGATCATGGAAATATATATCAATGCTGTTGAGACCACAGGGTAAGAAATTGAGATTGAGCATGAAATATGTCCAGTACATCCATCAGCCTGTCTTTGTGCTCTGGCTATTTCTGAGCCAGCCATCTGTGTACAAGTGTAGCCTGACAGCACCCTGTTTCAGATCCATTGGATATCTCTAAAATTTGCTCTGGGACTTACCCTGGCACTACTATCAGGATGCCCACACAAACCTGATTGGGCAGCCCATCAGCAGTTGTGAACATGACATGGTGAATAAACACTCTCTTCCTTGTCTCAGGGCAGACTATTTCCAATGTGTTCTATACCTAGATCC